CACTATTAATAGAGTGTACATATGGGAGTTTGGGTATAAACACGGGATAGAATAAATATAACTGACCTTATACATGTATCCTACACACTATCTCTACTATGTCATTTTTTTCTCTGTGAAACTGTGTGAGTCTGGGTGGGACGTAGCATAAGACGGACTACATGACTCTTCGAAATTCAGGTTACCCCAAATCTTTTCCAACAGGACAATCTTTTTAAAAGCACAGATAGATGAATACCTACTTTGTGCAGGGTATATAATAATGAAATGTCACAGAAAACTCAAACACAGGAAAGTGTGGGTGGCAGTTTTACCATTGTGGGAATGATCCCCCATCCAGGGCACAGCCTCAGCATCTTTTCCTATGCCTTTAACTTCAAAGGTCCATGGACAGTCCAAGCTCCAGGCCCAGAGGTATTACAATACGCAAACTAAAATACAGTTGTTTGTGGTGAAGAAAAAGTTGAAACAGTTTTAAGATGAATATATGTAGCTTCAAAATACTTAAGCCAACTGTAGATGATATTGTAAAAGATAAGCTGCTACCTGAAACCTATCTTGATGGGCCATTTCAGTTTCAGAACTAACATGCTGAGTGTTGTAAACAGCAGTTCTTGCCCCATGGCAGATCTAAAAGTGCCTGTGTCCGTTGGGAAGAAGAACGGTATTTAAAAGCCGTCTGAAATAAGCCTCATGGGAAAACAAGTCCACTGCCGCCCCTCCCACAGTCTCTCCGCTCTCCCTGCATCAGCCAGTGGTTCACACTGAGGACACACAGGTGAATCACGTTGAGAATTCCCAGCAGAACCGTAGTTTTCTCCCCAGCTGGCATCTCAGATCAGCCCCGTGGCTGATTCCATGGTGGGCGGGGAAAAGGGACCTACTTCACAATGACTTCCATCTGGGCCATGAGAGGAAGACTTGCCCCCGGCCAACAAGTATCCGAGAGCTGGAAAGGCCGCGTGAGCAAACAGACAAAACCTGCACTCGCCTCCCTTAAATTGAGGGGAAATCCTGGAGAAACGCCTTGCACACTCAGAAACAAACAAGAGAGATGGTCACGGCGGCCAAGTCTGCAGTTCACCTCTGTGGCCACTTCCCTCTGGATGAAGCCCTCAGCCATGGTCTCCTCTTCACGAGATTATAAGGAAAGATAATTCAGATGGAAATCTTTTTTACCCAGCCTGCTGGAAATGCAATGATTGTTGCTACAAGGATTGAAGGCAATGGGCTGGAAACACGCACCCAGCTCAGACCCTGCCTTCGGTCGGTGCCGGAATCCTTCCTTGACCCCAGCCTCACCGTGAGACACCGGGCCCTTCACTCAGAAAGGGCTCCGTCAGTCAGCACCTTGGCGGCCCACTACCCACCGTCCACCTGGTAGGATCTCTGTGTTTTCCTTTTCCTTTTTAACCTTTACTTTGTGTTTCTCTGTAACCCGCAGATGGACTGCCCAGCTCCATTCTTCTGGGGTGTGTGGGAGCTTGTCCGGGGTGCAGGGCAAGGCAATGTGAGAGCCAGCGGGGGCTCTGCTGGACACAGGCCATGCCCGGGCAGCCTGGCGATGCTTGGGTCAGTCCCCTTGTCCCACTGGAGGCCCAGATGGACACCACTTGCTCTCCCTCCTCCTACCATCGTGAGATAGAATGAAATTAAAGGTACTGCAGCAGCTCTGGGCTCTCCGTGGTTCAGCTGTGAGGACACAGTGGGGCCACAGCACAGCCCTCCTCAGCAGTGGTACCTCCATAGCAGTGGTGCCTGCTGTGTCTCAGAATTGTTGCAGGAGGCTGTGCTCACAAAAATGCCATGCACCGTGGGTGGGGGACACTGGGGAACAATGGGCTGGTGACCCTCAGAGTTCTTTGGAACTACCTGTGGCTGCAGCTGCCCCCTTACCATGTGAACTTCAGGACGCTTCTCTGTCAAGCAAGGCTCTTAGAAGAACGTGGTCCCGTGACAGTCCCGAGAGCGGCTCACAGATGGCTCCATCTCCCTCCTTCCGAGCACACCGTGGGTTCACATTTCACTGTGGTGTGACCACCTGGCATGCTTTAGTGGGAGTGGTGTGACCAGAGCACGCCGGGCCCCACCAAATCTCCCCTCTGCACGCAGCGGCAGCATGGAAACGGTGGCTGCCCCATCAGCCTGGGACCCTGCATGGTCAGGATGAGCACAGCCCCTTGACAAAGCTTGGGATGGGGGCCTGTCTGTTACTGCATTAACCAGCCTGCACCAATTCAGAGTCTTCTCAACTTTCAGTTTTGGATATATGCAATCTTGCGTGAACTTATGCATGGAGCGGAGAATCTAATGTACCCATAGCTATGGATCTCCCGAGCACAGATCATGCCAAAGGTAAAACCCGTGTTGTATGTGATTCTGAAACTTGCAGGACAATGAAAAATTTATTTTGCTGCAGGTGGAGGTTGAGAGGCAGACACAGGCACTGGACATTGATGGAGAAGTGAGGGAAGGTGAGCAATGTAAGTATTGTGACTGCAAGGGTTTGTAAGGATGATCTGGTTGTATTCTGAATCCTCCTTACAGGAATGTGATGTGGACTGACACGTAATTTGGAAACTACTAGAAGGCTCTTGAATGGAACCAGGGATTCTTCACACTTCATAGAGCAGCTGAAAGGGACTTGAGCACTACTTGGGCCTTCTGACGCCAGAGTTACAGAATGCTCTTTTGCCAAATCATGGATGGCCACTCGAGCACACAGATATTCAGGATCCTCTTGTCCCCGTGTGCAGAGAGGCCTGGTGCTGGATATCGTTTATGTGAGTTGAGCGGATAGCTGAGGCTATGTGGATTTCCCCTCTTCTTCCTAACTCATTCGGCCAGAGGCTGGACTGCATGTGGACCCCGATGACATGGCACTTTGTTTCTGACCAGTCAGGACACACAAGAGGCCCGGCGCAAACACAACAAAGCCCGCAGACATTCTGTCCCCACGAAGAACGGACGCCACTCGACTTCCTAGCATCTTGACGGGCTATCCAAGCGCGGAGTCAGTTTATAAGGTGGGTAACCAAGTCCCTGGAAGGCAATTAAGTTACATACTCTGTCTCCTTCCGTTAATTTTAGAATGAGAGCGCTCGCTGTGCTGTCTGTCACGCTGGTTATGGCCTGCACAGAAGCCTTCTTCCCCTTCATCTCGAGAGGGAAAGAACTCCTTTGGGGTAAGTAGCAAACACATTGCGGTCTTCTGGCCGCGCTTTGACTGTGTGACATTCTGTTCCGTAGGAAAGCCTGAGGAGTCTCGTGTCTCTAGCGTCTTGGAGGAAAGCAAGCGCCTGGTGGACACCGCCATGTACGCCACGATGCAGAGGTGAGCCTTGCGGAGGGGCCGCCGCCCCAAATAATCTATTTTATATCTTCTTTATGTGCCATAGAAACCTCAAGAAAAGAGGAATCCTTTCTCCAGCTCAGCTTCTGTCTTTTTCCAAACTTCCTGAGCCAACAAGCGGAGTGATTGCCCGAGCAGCAGAGATAATGGAAACATCAATACAAGCGATGAAAAGAAAAGTCAACCTGAAAACTCAACAATCACAGCATCCAACGGGTAATGTGTGCCCCTCTCCCCACTGAGGAGCGGCACAGAATTCATGGTTTCCTATTTTTCACAGATGCTTTATCAGAAGATCTGCTGAGCATCATTGCAAACATGTCTGGATGTCTCCCTTACATGCTGCCCCCAAAATGCCCAAACACTTGCCTGGCGAACAAATACAGGCCCATCACAGGAGCTTGCAACAACAGGTATTGTTTGTGGATTTTCTTAATCTTCTCGTTCTCAAACACATCCTTGCATTTGTCTCCACAGAGACCACCCCAGATGGGGCGCCTCCAACACGGCCCTGGCACGATGGCTCCCTCCAGTCTATGAGGACGGCTTCAGTCAGCCCCGAGGCTGGAACCCCGGCTTCTTGTACAACGGGTTCCCACTGCCCCCGGTGGGTACTCAGAACGCTACTATCCTGGACTATATGTCCTGACCAATGGTCTCTTCCTACCCAGGTCCGGGAGGTGACAAGACATGTCATTCAAGTTTCAAATGAGGTTGTCACAGATGATGACCGCTATTCTGACCTCCTGATGGCATGGGGACAATACATCGACCACGACATCGCGTTCACACCACAGAGCACCAGCAAAGCTGCCTTCGGGGGAGGGGCTGACTGCCAGATGACTTGTGAGAACCAAAACCCATGTTTTCCCATACAAGTAAGTTTTAGAAAACGTTTCTATGTTTGTTACTGGGTGACCTTGAACTCCCCTTTGCCTGCAGCTCCCGGAGGAGGCCCGGCCGGCCGCGGGCACCGCCTGTCTGCCCTTCTACCGCTCTTCGGCCGCCTGCGGCACCGGGGACCAAGGCGCGCTCTTTGGGAACCTGTCCACGGCCAACCCGCGGCAGCAGATGAACGGGTTGACCTCGTTCCTGGACGCGTCCACCGTGTATGGCAGCTCCCCGGCCCTAGAGAGGCAGCTGCGGAACTGGACCAGTGCCGAAGGGCTGCTCCGCGTCCACGCGCGCCTCCGGGACTCCGGCCGCGCCTACCTGCCCTTCGTGCCGCCACGCGCGCCTGCGGCCTGTGCGCCCGAGCCCGGCATCCCCGGAGAGACCCGCGGGCCCTGCTTCCTGGCCGGAGACGGCCGCGCCAGCGAGGTCCCCTCCCTGACGGCACTGCACACGCTGTGGCTGCGCGAGCACAACCGCCTGGCCGCGGCGCTCAAGGCCCTCAATGCGCACTGGAGCGCGGACGCCGTGTACCAGGAGGCGCGCAAGGTCGTGGGCGCTCTGCACCAGGTGCGCGGGGTGGTCCTGGGCGCCCTGGGTGGGCCTCACTGAGATGCTTTTCCTATCTGCACAGATCATCACCCTGAGGGATTACATCCCCAGGATCCTGGGACCCGAGGCCTTCCAGCAGTACGTGGGTCCCTATGAAGGCTATGACTCCACCGCCAACCCCACTGTGTCCAACGTGTTCTCCACAGCCGCCTTCCGCTTCGGCCATGCCACGATCCACCCGCTGGTGAGGAGGCTGGACGCCAGCTTCCAGGAGCACCCCGACCTGCCCGGGCTGTGGCTGCACCAGGCTTTCTTCAGCCCATGGACATTACTCCGTGGAGGTGAGTGAGTGCGGTCCCTGCAGCTGGTCCCCGCTGTCCTTGCCTTGTGCATGGTATTTTCCAGGTGGTTTGGACCCACTAATACGAGGCCTTCTTGCAAGACCAGCCAAACTGCAGGTGCAGGATCAGCTGATGAACGAGGAGCTGACGGAAAGGCTCTTTGTGCTGTCCAATTCCAGCACCTTGGATCTGGCGTCCATCAACCTGCAGAGGGGCCGGGACCACGGGCTGCCAGGTCTGCCAGTTCCTTCCCTTGCACACCTCATGGAGAGAAACCCTGCAGCCTCTCCCCTGTGCAGGTTACAATGAGTGGAGGGAGTTCTGCGGCCTGCCTCGCCTGGAGACCCCCGCTGACCTGAGCACAGCCATCGCCAGCAGGAGCGTGGCCGACAAGATCCTGGACTTGTACAAGCATCCTGACAACATCGATGTCTGGCTGGGAGGCTTAGCTGAAAACTTCCTCCCCAGGGCTCGGACAGGGCCCCTGTTTGCCTGTCTCATTGGGAAGCAGATGAAGGCTCTGCGGGACGGTGACTGGTACGTTCCTATCCAGAGCGTCTTCCTTCACGTGTGACCTTACTCACTGTCTCCTTCTCTGGAGGTTTTGGTGGGAGAACAGCCACGTCTTCACGGATGCACAGAGGCGTGAGCTGGAGAAGCACTCCCTGTCTCGGGTCATCTGTGACAACACTGGCCTCACCAGGGTGCCCATGGATGCCTTCCAAGTCGGCAAATTCCCCGAAGACTTTGAGTCTTGTGACAGCATCACTGGCATGAACCTGGAGGCCTGGAGGGAAACCTTTCCTCAAGGTGAAGTTCGGTCTCCTCTCACACCACGTTACTGACTACATGTCAACCTGTCCACATTTCATAGACGACAAGTGTGGCTTCCCAGAGAGCGTGGAGAATGGGGACTTTGTGCACTGTGAGGAGTCTGGGAGGCGCGTGCTGGTGTATTCCTGCCGGCACGGGTATGAGCTCCAAGGCCGGGAGCAGCTCACTTGCACCCAGGAAGGATGGGATTTCCAGCCTCCCCTCTGCAAAGGTCAGTCCTTTCTTCAATGACAATTACAAAACTTCTTCTAACCAGGCCTCTTTCTGTGCCCCAGACTCCGGGAGGCTCCCTCGGGTGACTTGGATCTCCATGTCGCTGGCTGCTCTGCTGATCGGAGGCTTCGCAGGTCTCACCTCGACGGTGATTTGCAGGTGGTAAGTCCTTCACTTTTTGACTGTTACTTAGATCTCCCGATAACTGGACACGTGTCTCCCACAGGACACGCACTGGCACTAAATCCACACTGCCCATCTCGGAGACAGGCGGAGGAACTCCCGAGCTGAGATGCGGAAAGCACCAGGCCGTAGGGACCTCACCGCAGCGGGCCGCAGCTCAGGACTCGGAGCAGGTGGGCCACACCATGCCGCATGTTTCCAGCTGCCACCGCAGTGGTTGGACAGGATCTGGGTGTCGGAGCAGCTCTGCTGGGGCTCCCTGCATATTTCTGTTTACTCCGTGTTTCCTAGTCCGTTCTGCACCTTCCTCCGGGAGGTTTTATTTACAAGCTAATGACAGTGAGCCAGAATGTGAGCCTGCTTAGTGAGAGGAATGAAGATGCCTTCCATTTGTACAAACCGGTTCCAAAACTAAGGGCTCACTTTCAGGCGTTTGCTTCCACTTAATCTGAGGATCGGCTGGAAGCACAGGAGAGGAAGGAGAAGCTGAAGCAAAACCCTGACTTTTAAATTCTGATTTTTAAGTGGAATAGTTATAATCAGTGTGGAAAAATGTGTATGTTTATGTTTTACCCCCTTACCTTGTATGCAGAACCCCAAGGGAGGCCATATCAAAAACTCACTTGTGTAAGTCTGACTTTTGAACTGAGAGAAGCAGAGAGCAGAACAGTGGCCTCCAGAGGGGAGTGGGGAGGTGCTGGTCACAGGCACAAAGTCTCAGGCAGGAGGAGGGCGCCTCAGGTCTGCTGCACGGCATGGGGCGCACGCTTCCTCATAATGATCGCATGTTTCAAAATTGCTAAAACAATAGGTTTTTTTTTTTTTGAGATAGAGTCTTGCTCTGTCGCCCAGACTGGAGTGCAGTGGCACAAACATAGCTCACTGCAGCTTCGACCCTCCTGCTCAAGCAATCCTCTTGCCTCAGCCTCTTGCGTGGCTGGGTCTACAGGCGCTCACCACCATGCCTGGCTAATTTTTAAATTTTTTACAGAGATGCAGCCTCGCTATGCTGCCCAGGCTGGTGTTGAGCCCTTAGGCCCAAGAGATCCTCCAGTCTGAAACTCCCAAAGTGCTGGGACCACAGCCACCCACTAAAATAATAGATTTTAAATGTTCTAACTGCCAAAAAAAGATGTGAGGTGATATGTTAATTAATTTGATATAATCTCTCCACAATGTAAAGGTATCAAAACCATGTTTAAAACATAAATATATGCAGTTAGTATTTGTCAACTAAAAATACAAATTTTAATTTAAACAAAGTCACTTACTTGCATACAGGAGGGGGGCATTGCCAACATGATCGGTCT